TGGGCACCAGCATCTGGATGAGGGGGAACATGGTGGTGCCTGAAAACTCAGAGATGCCAACCGCCACAGAGCCCCAAGGGGTGTTACAGCTCTCACCTGGGGAGTCCCAAGGTCTGAGCCCCCAAGGACTGTTACAGCTCTCTGTCTCCTTCCTGCCACCTGCAGCATAGTGAAACGGGGTTGGGGAGGGGGGTGTGTTATGGCTTGTTTGGTTGCGGCAAACAGTGCAAGGGGTGTGTTGCAGCTCATTTGTGCTACAGCTCATTCTGTCCCACCATCCTGCTCCAGCCCACTGGTGCTCCTAGGCTGGCCCAGCCCTACCACCACTTCCCATGATGTGGGGTGGCCATCTGGCACTGGCAGAAGGTGGGAAGGTTACAGTGTTACAGCTCCTTTTGCACCCATCATTCGGTGGGTCCCAGGTCCTTGTCCTGCGTCCAAGAAGAATGAGGTTACACAGACACTGGAGAGTCAGCAAGGCAGAGAAGGGTTTTATTGAGCAACAGAACAGCTCTTGACACAAGAGGGGATCCAAAGTGGGTAGCCCTCTGTGTGAGAGGGGGCTCAAAGATGGATAGTCCCAACATGGGGCTGAGTCTGGGGTTTTCATGGGCTCAGAATGGGGAAGTACATGCTGGAAAGAGCACCAGTCCTTCCAGGTGGGCCTGGAAATAACACCATTTGATTGGCTACAAGGCATTGAGGAAGTTCTCACTCCGGTCGTGGACTCTGGCAACTCAGTTTTCAGGCTTTAAGCTGTCTTTGGCTTGAAGGTTGGATTTCACTGGGGACCTGCCCCTCTCTGCCTAGGAATTTGTCTGTCTCCTGTTGCTATCACTATCATATTAGTGCATGTGTTTATTTTGTATATTACATTTGGTTGTCTCCCCTTACCTTTTTTTTTTAACTAGTTTCTAATTGCTTTTGGTTTTTGGAGAAAGTTGACATGGAAGTTAACTTTAGATAACTTTAAAATTTAGATATTTAATAGGGAGATATGGTGGTAATGTAAATTAAAACAGCTTTATTCTCTTTTCAGGCGTCCTAATTCGCCATTTTCCCTAGTTAGAAGTTGCCTTCTTCTCTTTATATATTTGATACTTTTAATTGGCATAATCAAATATTTCATTTGTAAAGTGCTATTTATTCAATCAATGAATCTCTATTTTGCACCCAGGATCTTGGCCAGAGTGTTAAAGCCTGTGTCCTGGGGGATATTCCTGTTGTAATAAATGCTCCCAAATCAAAATTTACATTCCCCCTCCCTTAATCTGTATCCTCTGGACTCAGTCCCATATATACACCCTGCGTGCCTGCTGGTTCAAGATGGCTGATTCTGCAGCTCCTTTGGGAACACTCTCCTTCTTCCCTTAGCAGGGTAGCAGTTTCCCACACAGGCTAAGTTGTAATGTGACCCTACTTATTGATCTGGTGGCCAGGAGGGTACTGGGGGGAAGGTCCTGAGGCAGGGCACGTGTTGCCTTGCAAAGCAGAGGAGGAGAGCTAGCCTTGTTGGGGAGCAGTGGGCCATTTCTGTAGGCTCAGAGGGTTCCTGTGGACCTGGGCCTTCCAGGTCTCTGGCGTGTCTCTACCCAGACATCCCCATCCCACGTGTCAGAGCCTTCCTCCTTCCCTGGATAGAAGACCAGCCAGGCTTGAGAATTCAACCTTCCCTGGAGTTCTGCTGCCCAGATAATCAGGCCCTGGGCATGATCCTCAGCTCTCCCCGCCCTTCGGTTGTAGGAAATGAGATCCTTCATATGCTAACAAGGGCCTCTGACTCTGTTAATTTGCTTTAAATTGGTGATTACCACCCTCAGCCTTCCTTGCCTTTTTCAGATGCAACCATGGCATCCGGCAATAGCCATCTACCTTGCAATATTTATAATTACTCCTCCCTGTTCCTCAGTCAAGCGCACCAACCAGAAAATTCCTTTCCACCTATATTCCATCCTGATTCACAGCCAGTGAGATTTTAACAAGCACATATCAGCCACAGTATGCCAGGGGCTTTCAGAACACCACCTTTCCACCAGCAATGGGATGCTCAGGGCCAGCCGCCTGGAGGGTGGCTTAGCCCTAAAATCCCCTTTACAGCCCATTTTCCTGGACCATTAGCAACCATCATACTAGGTCAAGTTCCCCAGGAAGAAGACTATTCGACTAAGATTTGCATGGAAAACTTTATTCGGAGCAGATCTGGGGACAAACACTGCAAGGCAGGGACACAAGTAGGTTCAATCAGAGGAAGAGCCTAGATGGCAGTGCAGCTTCCAGAAGAGACTCCACCCACCCCACAGGCAGCTTGCGCTCTCCAGAGTCCCCCCAGATAGACAAGGGAGCTGCACCCATTGACCAGTCTTTGAATGCGAGATCCCCAGAGAGGGGGACACTTGGGCAAAGCGGCTTGCCTCGGTCATGAGCTGTGAGCCTGTGGCAGCTACTTCTCATGGCAGCTGGGAGAATGGGTGTCTCTGCCCTGAAGGCGGTGTCTCGGTAGCGCAGCACAGCATCCCATGTAGAAGACATCTTGTCCAGGTGAGTTCAAGTCTCTTTGAGGGGACAATGTCAATGCTGCTCCTCTTAAATCATTCTGATTTAGGAAATTGAAAAATGGACCTTTGAAAATGCTAGATTTACAATGAGAAATGCCATAATTCAAGGTTTATTCTATGGGTCCTTGACATTTGGGATCTGGACAGCTCTGTTATTCATATATTTGCACCATAATCATGTGAGCAGCTGGCAGAAGAAAAGCCAGGAGCCTCTGTCAGCTTGGTCCCCTGGAAAAAAAGTGCATCAGCAAATTATCTATGGCTCAGAGCAAATACCAAAACCTCATGTAATAGTCAAAAGGACTGATGAAGATAAAGCAAAGTCTATGTTAGGTAAGTATTTGGATTTTTTTCCGTTAGCCATTACTTATATGATTCTAATTACATTTTCTTGCAGGTACAGATTTTAACCATACAAACCCAGAACTTCATAAAGAACTTTTAAAATATGGATTTAATGTGATTATCAGTAGAAGCTTGGGCATCGAAAGAGAAGTGCCAGATACCAGGAGTAAAATGTATGTTGTCTCTCTCTTTCTCTCATTCTCTAGATGGTTTTCTTCATATTGCTTCTGCCTGCAGGTGTCTTCAAAAACATTACCCAGCCCGCCTCCCGACTGCCAGCATTGTCATTTGCTTCTATAATGAAGAATGTAATGCCTTGTTTCAGACCATGTCCAGTGTCACGAACCTCACGCCACACTATTTTCTTGAAGAAATTATTTTGGTAGATGACATGAGCAAAGTTGGTAAGATAGAACACTCATTATCTCATCTACTTTATACATTCTCATGTGTTGAATATTTTTCCAGATGATTTGAAAGAAAAACTAGACTATCACCTGGAAACTTTTCGGGGAAAGGTTAAAATAATAAGAAACAAAAAGAGAGAGGGGCTGATTCGAGCAAGGCTGATTGGAGCTTCTCATGCTTCAGGTAGGAACATTCCTGGGGACAAGAGCCAGTGAGGACTAACATTGCCCTGTTCTTGCCTCCCCAGGGGATGTTCTGGTGTTCCTGGACAGCCACTGTGAGGTGAACAGAGTATGGCTGGAGCCCCTGCTGCATGCCATTGCCAAGGACCCCAAAATGGTGGTGTGCCCCCTGATAGATGTCATTGATGATAGAACTCTGGAGTATAAGCCCTCTCCTCTTGTAAGGGGAACTTTTGATTGGAACCTACAATTTAAATGGGATAATGTTTTCTCTTATGAGATGGATGGACCAGAAGGATCTACTAAACCAATCCGGTGAGATTTCTTCTGGTTTTGGAAAAATATAGAAATTAATTTCATATTTATGTCCCCTTTCTAGGTCACCTGCAATGTCTGGAGGAATTTTTGCTATACGTCGGCATTATTTTAATGAAATTGGACAGTATGACAAGGATATGGATTTTTGGGGAAGAGAAAATTTGGAACTTTCACTAAGGGTAATTCAGATTTCATTTTTAAAATAGCTATAATTCGTATGTTTTTTGTTCTTCTTATGCCTAGATCTGGATGTGTGGAGGCCAACTCTTTATAATCCCCTGCTCTCGAGTAGGACATATCAGTAAGAAACAAACTGGAAAACCTTCTACAATCATCAGTGCTATGACACATAACTACCTAAGACTGGTGCACGTTTGGCTGGATGAATATAAGGTGGGGAACACATCCTTGACTTGGAAAATGTAAACGTAACGACTGACTCTATATTTTCATTTAGGAGCAGTTTTTTCTTCGAAAGCCTGGTCTGAAATATGTCACCTACGGAAATATTCGCGAGCGTGTTGAGTTAAGGAAACGACTGGGTTGCAAGTCATTTCAGTGGTATTTGGATAATGTCTTCCCAGAGTTGGAGGCATCTGTGAACAGCCTGTGAAAGGAAAACAAATCACTTTCATTAATAAAGGGTTAAAAGTCTCCTAGTCATTCAACATAGTGTCACAAGAGTGTAAGTTTGGAACATCGTGGAATTACGTGAAATGCAATTAAAAAAATATGACCAGACGTGAGTGCCTTTATTTTCCCTTCAATGAAAA